AACATGTATGATTTCTATAGTTCTCACAGCCACCCTATCAGAAACACTGTGATGATCTGCACTTTACAGATGATGAAACAAAAGCTGAGAGCGGTAAAGTCACTTGTGCTGGAAAGTAGTGAGGAGGGAATTTCTGCCACTATGGCTGGGCTCACACCACTATACCTCGCATTCTGGCACAATGTCTAGAACATGGGAAGGCCTTCATCCAGATGGTTACCACTGTCATCGCTCTCCACTAGGGCTCTCTACCTGGCTTTGGAGAGTAGTGTGAGAGTGAGGACTCCTCCTGGTTCTCCCCACCACCCAGACACTCACACAGCCACCAGGCCACTGACCCACTTTAAGGAGCTTTCCTTTGGGAGTCACCAAAACTCCTCCCCAATACCCGTCCCCACCCCCGCATACACACACATACCCTCTTTGAGTCAGTTCCAGTGATCACAGTCAATGACTTTGCTGCTGGACAGTCTATGACAAGCCCCTGTCCAGAACTGGCCTTGTGTTCTGGCCCAGCAGGGGCCCTTGGGGGTCAGGCCTGCAGGCACTCACACTTGGCACCTGCTCCAAAACCCTTTCAGGTCTTTGAGGATCTGAGCCCTGGGCCTGGGTCTCCCGCCGGCTCGGAAAAGCTGGCCTGCCGGGCCAGAGAGAGAACCACACGATTCAGAAAAGCAGTGCCCTTCAGCAGCCTCTCCACCGTCTGGGCTCCCCAAAGGCAGAGCGGGACGCTGGAAATGTGTGCGCGCTGTGGTATGGGTGTGCAAGTGTGCGAAGGCGGCGTGTTGTGTGAGCGAGAGGGTAGCGGATGTGTGTGTGCGTGTGCGCGCGTGGCTCCGGGTGTGCGCCGCTGCGATAGCGGGTCCTTTCCCGGGGCGGGCGACGGGCGGGCTGGGAAGGTCTCCTCCCCTCACCACATTGAGAAATCTCAGTGAGTCACCGAGTGGTTCTGCATATTAATGAGCTCGCTCGCTGCGAGGGCAGGAGCGGATTTAAAAGAGGCCAGGGCGGGCGGAGGGAGGCTGTGGAGAGAGCGCGGAGACAAGCGCAGAGCGCAGCGCACGGCCACAGACAGCCCTGGGCATCCACCGACGGCGCAGCCGGAGCCAGCAGAGCCGGAAGGCGCGCCCCGGGCAGAGAAAGCCGAGCAGAGCTGGGTGGCGTCTCCGGGCCGCCGCTCCGACGGGCCAGCGCCCTCCCCATGTCCCTGCTCCCACGCCGCGCCCCTCCGGTCAGCATGAGGCTCCTGGCGGCCGCGCTGCTCCTGCTGCTGCTGGCGCTGTACACCGCGCGTGTGGACGGTGAGTGCGGGGAGCTCCCCTTGTCGCCGTCTCAACTAAGCCGTTGCCCCGCGCTCGCTCGCAGGGTCCAAATGCAAGTGCTCCCGGAAGGGACCCAAGATCCGCTACAGCGACGTGAAGAAGCTGGAAATGAAGCCAAAGTACCCGCACTGCGAGGAGAAGATGGTTATGTGAGTTCTCGCTCCTCACCTTGAGGGGGTGCTCAACCCTCCACCTCATCCTGCTCCGTTTCAGCATCACCACCAAGAGCGTGTCCAGGTACCGAGGTCAGGAGCACTGCCTGCACCCCAAGCTGCAGAGCACCAAGCGCTTCATCAAGTGGTACAACGCCTGGAACGAGAAGCGCAGGTACGCCCCGCCTCTACTCACCTTCCTTCCCAGAGCCACTTACACATGTGTTTTTTCTCCCCAGGGTCTACGAAGAATAGGGTGAAAAACCTCAGAAGGGAAAACTCCAAACCAGTTGGGAGACTTGTGCAAAGGACTTTGCAGATTAAAAAAAAAAAAAAAAAAAAAAAAAAAAAAAAAAAAAAAAAAAGCCTTTCTTTCTCACAGGCATAAGACACAAATTATATATTGTTATGAAGCACTTTTTACCAACGGTCAGTTTTTACATTTTATAGCTGCGTGCGAAAGGCTTCCAGATGGGAGACCCATCTCTCTTGTGCTCCAGACTTCATCACAGGCTGCTTTTTATCAAAAAGGGGAAAACTCATGCCTTTCCTTTTTAAAAAATGCTTTTTTGTATTTGTCCATACGTCACTATACATCTGAGCTTTATAAGCGCCCGGGAGGAACAATGAGCTTGGTGGACACATTTCATTGCAGTGTTGCTCCATTCCTAGCTTGGGAAGCTTCCGCTTAGAGGTCCTGGCGCCTCGGCACAGCTGCCACGGGCTCTCCTGGGCTTATGGCCGGTCACAGCCTCAGTGTGACTCCACAGTGGCCCCTGTAGCCGGGCAAGCAGGAGCAGGTCTCTCTGCATCTGTTCTCTGAGGAACTCAAGTTTGGTTGCCAGAAAAATGTGCTTCATTCCCCCCTGGTTAATTTTTACACACCCTAGGAAACATTTCCAAGATCCTGTGATGGCGAGACAAATGATCCTTAAAGAAGGTGTGGGGTCTTTCCCAACCTGAGGATTTCTGAAAGGTTCACAGGTTCAATATTTAATGCTTCAGAAGCATGTGAGGTTCCCAACACTGTCAGCAAAAACCTTAGGAGAAAACTTAAAAATATATGAATACATGCGCAATACACAGCTACAGACACACATTCTGTTGACAAGGGAAAACCTTCAAAGCATGTTTCTTTCCCTCACCACAACAGAACATGCAGTACTAAAGCAATATATTTGTGATTCCCCATGTAATTCTTCAATGTTAAACAGTGCAGTCCTCTTTCGAAAGCTAAGATGACCATGCGCCCTTTCCTCTGTACATATACCCTTAAGAACGCCCCCTCCACACACTGCCCCCCAGTATATGCCGCATTGTACTGCTGTGTTATATGCTATGTACATGTCAGAAACCATTAGCATTGCATGCAGGTTTCATATTCTTTCTAAGATGGAAAGTAATAAAATATATTTGAAATGTACCAAAATTCTAGACTGCCACCTTTTTTCTATTTAATTA